AGGGATTTGGCTATCCCAGTACTGTTTAATGAATATCTAACCTTTGTCCCCTGACCTGTGATGCCAACTCACAGCAGGTTTCTACATGTGCAGGTTTCTACATGGATGGCAACTCTATTTGGCTCCGCGAGGCTCTTTGTTGACCCCGGAGCAAACACACCACCTTTGTTATTTACCATTGTTTTATAACAAGTTTTGTATCTGCAGGACAAGTCACTCTGCCTTGCTCTTTTCTTAAAAGCTTGTTTGGCTGTTTCTGGCTCTTTATTTTTTTCATGTACATTTTGCAGTCCGCTTGTGCAGTTATAACACACACTCCACCAAGCACACTAGTGTTGTCGAATTTTTTTTTATTGTCATAGGTCATTTGGGAGAGAATTTACATCTTTAAAAATGGAATCTTCCTATGCAATTTATGATGTAATTCACCATTTATTAGATTTCATTTGCCCTTTAAATATGCCCAGGTTACCCACCTGGTCCAAAATACCATGATTCCTCTCCTGGATAACCACAGCATCTGGCTAAACAGCCTCTCTGCCTCCACATCCCCTCCCACGCAGTCTGTTCTCCATAAAGAAGACAGAGTGCGCCGTTGTTGTTGTTGTTGTTTAAGACATAAATCAGGTCGTGGCACTAAAGTCCTAAAATCGCCTTGTAGCGCCAGTCTTGCCAAGCTCCACACTTTAATTGGGTAAATGACTGCGTGAACGGATGCTGGCTACGCCAAGGCCCTGGGAATAAAGAAATGATAAAGAAGCAGTCCCTTAAGGGAAACCCAAATGGAACATAGTGGCCCCAGCCCGCGCAGAGCCCCACACCACCGTGAGGATGGGCTTGGAGTTCCTCTTGGACCCGGGGCGCGGTCGCTAAGCCAGAAGCGGAGTCGCGGGCGCGGGGCGGGGCCTGGACCCGGGCCTGGACCCGGAGGGCGGGTCCCTGGGCCTCGTAGCTCCCGGGCCCGGACGCGCGCTCACAGGCGCGCGCGAGGACGCGCTCCGGGGACGCGCGAGGACGCCGTGGCGGGAGAAGCGTTTCCGGTGGCGGCGGAGGCTGCACTGAGCGGGACCTGCGAGCAGCGCGGGCGGCAGCCCGGGGGAAGCGGTGAGTCGCGGGCGGCAGGCCCAGCCAGGTGGGTGGGGAAACGCGCAGGGGGCCCGGCGGTTACACGAACTTGCCTTTTTGACTCTTTGCAGTCCGGGACCATGTCTGGAGAACTACCACCAAACATTAACATCAAGGAACCTCGATGGGATCAAAGCACTTTCATTGGACGAGCCAATCATTTCTTCACTGTAACTGACCCCAGGAACATTCTGTTAACCAACGAACAACTCGAGAGTGCGAGAAAAATAGTACATGATTACAGGTAACATTAATTATTGTTTTTTGGTTTAATGTAGCAATTGCCATATTATTTGTTGTTTTCTTAGGCAAGGAATTGTTCCTCCTGGTCTTACAGAAAATGAATTGTGGAGAGCAAAGTACATCTATGATTCAGCTTTTCATCCTGACACTGGTGAGAAGATGATTTTGATAGGAAGAATGTCAGCCCAGGTTCCCATGAACATGACCATCACAGGTTGTATGATGACGTTTTACAGGTATGTTATGAATATGTAGCAACAGTGTGTTTTGGTGGGTATGTGACGGATGCCTCTGTTTTAGGACTACGCCGGCTGTGCTGTTCTGGCAGTGGATTAACCAGTCCTTCAATGCCGTCGTCAATTACACCAACAGAAGTGGAGACGCACCCCTCACTGTCAAGTAAGGCTACGAGAATTGACCACTCTCTGCAGGTCGTCCACACGATATCCTTTTTTCTTTTCAGTGAGTTGGGAACAGCTTACGTTTCTGCAACAACTGGTGCCGTAGCAACAGCTCTAGGACTCAATGCATTGACCAAGGTACTCAGATTTTTATTTCCATAATAAAGCTGAGATAAAGCTCTTGAAATTTTCTCCTCTGCAGCATGTCTCACCACTGATAGGACGTTTTGTTCCCTTTGCTGCCGTAGCTGCTGCTAATTGCATTAATATTCCATTAATGAGGCAAAGGTAAGACGAATATGCACTCTTAGTAGGGACATGTGGAGCTCTCTGTATGTGTTTTGCTCTGCAGGGAACTCAAAGTTGGCATTCCCGTCACGGATGAGAATGGGAACCGCTTGGGGGAGTCGGCGAACGCTGCGAAACAAGCCATCACGCAAGTTGTCGTGTCCAGGATTCTCATGGCAGCCCCTGGCATGGGTTAGCAGGACTTTGTCATTTATTCCATAAATAAAGATTTAAGTGGATCTATCTTTATTTCCAGCCATCCCTCCATTCATTATGAACACTTTGGAAAAGAAAGCCTTTTTGAAGGTAAGCTGTGGTTCTTTTGTCATTTTCTCAACAAGTATTCAAAGCCATTTATTTCTCAACACAGAGGTTCCCATGGATGAGTGCACCCATTCAAGTTGGGTTAGTTGGCTTCTGGTGAGTAGAAATTACTTTTACATAATTAATTTATGGTCTGACTTTTTTTTGTATTTTTTTTAAGTTTGGTGTTTGCTACACCCCTGTGTTGTGCCCTGTTTCCTCAGAAAAGGTATGTATTTGTTATTCGTCAGAATCATCATGGTAATAACCCTGTCATTTCTCCCTTATCCCAGTTCCATGTCTGTGACAAGCTTGGAGGCCGAGTTGCAAGCTAAGATCCAAGAGAGCCATCCTGAATTGCGACGCGTGTACTTCAATAAGGGATTGTAAAGCAGGGAGGAAACCTCTGCAGCTCATTCTGCCACTGCAAAGCTGGTGTAGCCATGCTGGTGAGAAAAATCCTGTTCAACCTGGGTTCTCCCAGTTACGGAAACCTTTTAAAGATCCACATTAGCCTTTTAGAATAAAGCTGCTACTTTAACAGAGCACCTGGCGTGGGCCAAGTGCCTGATACTCCCTTACACTGAATCATGTTATGATTTATAGAAATACCTTTCCTGTAGCTTTTATAGTCATTGTTTTTCAAAGACGATATACCAGCCCTCACCCAGGTTTTAAAAAAGCACTGGTAGGCATAGAATAGGTGCTCAGTATATGGTCAGTAAATGTTCTATTGATTATCAATCAGTGAAAAAAGAAATCTGTTTAAAATACTGAATTTTCATCTCACTCCCATTGCAAATCAAGGAGATCTCAGCAGTGAACTGGGAAAATACAAAAGCTCTGGGCTAATCTATAAAAACTTACCCTGAAATATTAAGGGCAGTTTGCTTCTAGTTTGGGGATTGCGCTAGCCCAATGAAGGTGATGAAGCTTTTGGATTTGGAGGGTAAAAGCTCCTTCACACCCCTTCCAAAAGTCAGTCACAGACCACTGCAACATGCCTTCCCTGCTGGATCATTATATACATTCAGATTGTGAGTGGATTGCCTTGGTTGACTTTTAATTTATTGTTTTTTGTTCTTATAAAGATGATAATCTTACCTTGCAGTTATTGACTTTATATTCAATTATTTACATCAAATAATGAAATAACTGAAATGTACAAATGTCAAATTTTGGAAGTATATTCAATACCAATGCTGTATGAGTGGGCTGAATCCAGTTCATTGTTTTTTTTTTGGTAAGAAGTGAGACTACAGTTCCAGCTACCTACATGTCTTTTCTTGTCATCCTTATAGATCTCTTTGGCTTTCAGAAAGATACAGTGATAATGTGTGTATGAATCAGTCACAATGAATTTTACTTGAATATTGTATGTTGCATTCCACTTCATTTGAAAATAATGAAACCATGTACCACTGTTTACATCATCTGTAGTGATTTCATAGATAATATATTTAATATGACAGATTATGTTTCAACTCTGTAGATGTTTAACGTCATAGACAGTTGGCCCTCTGTATCCGTGAGCTCTATATCTGTGAATTCAACCAAGTTTGGATGGAAAATTTTTTTTTTTTTTTTTTTTTTGAGACGGAGTCTCGCTCTGTCACCCAGGCTGGAGTGCAGTGGCGTAGTCTCGGCTCACTGCAAGCTCCGCCTCCCGGGTTCACGCCGTTCTCCTGCCTCAGCCTCTCTGAGAAGCTGGGACTACAGGCGCCCGCCACCACGCCCGGCTAATTTTTTTGTATTTTTAGTAGAGACGGGGTTTCACTGTGGTCTCGATCTCCTGACCTCGTGATCCGCCCGCCTTGGCCTCCCAAGGTGCTGGGATTACAAGCGTGAGCCACCGCACCCGGCCTGAAAATATTTTCTAAAAAGATAAAAAATATACATAACGATGAAAAATAATACAAATTTAAAAACCAATACAGTATAACAACTATTTACATAGTGCTTACATTGTATTAGGTGTTATAAGCAATCTAGAGATGATTTAGCAAGTATACAGGAGGATGTGCCTAGGTTATATGCAAATACTGTGCCATTTTATATCAGGAACTTGAGCATCTGCAGATATTGGTATCGGAGGGCGGTCCTGGAACCAAGCATCCACGGATACTGAGGGGTGACATTTCATGAAGTGTAGATCATTGTATTCAGAGATTGTAAATGAAAAAAATATAGAAACTATTTAGTTTTGGTAGATTTTTTTTCTGACAATGTGACCAGACTGAATTTCCTCATAAAGAAAAAATGGCGTGCCTTGTGTCTGTGTTTCTCTTTTCTCTGAAAGGATTAATAGATCTGAAGCTTTGGGCCACTCAGAGCCTTCCTTGATGCTGCCAGAGTCTTCTTATTTAGATTTTCTGTCTTAAACCATTGGAAGCAAAACGGTTTTCCCATGACATTCTGGCCTTGGACAGATTCTGTTGTCCTCGACGCGTCTCTTTATAAAGTGGTAAAAGCCTGAAATTCAGGGCAGCTCTCCATGAGGTGCTGAAGGGCTCTTTTCATAAGAAGCTAAGGCACTGCTGCCTGCCCCAGGTGTCCCGCTCCTCTCAGAGTCCTCCCCCTACCAGGTAGTGTGTAGCTCCATTTCAGAATGTTAACCTCCAGTGAAGAGCTAATGACTGGTTAGAAGATTGACAAACTAACCAAAATTTTACACACTCCGGTTATGTGTGTGAAAGGTTATAAAAGGAATGGCCGGGTGCGGTGGCTCACCCCTGTAATCCCAGCACTTTGGGAGGCCGAGGCGGGTGGATCACCTGAGGTCAGGAGTTTGAGACCAGCCTGGCCAACATGGAGAAACCCCGCCTCTACTAAAAATACAAAAAATTAGCCAGGCATGGAGGCACATGCCTATAATCCCAGCTACTCGGGAGGCTGAGGTAGGAGAATCGCTTGAATCCGGGAGCTGGAGGTTGCAGTGAGCCAAGATCGCACCATTGCACTCCAGCCTGGGCAACAAGAGCGAAACTCCATCTCAAAAAAAAAAAAAAGAGATTATAAAAGGGATGATGAACATGGAGCTGCATCTTTTTAAACGTTGTTTTTTGATGCTTCAGACTCTTAATGCTTTTATATAAAGCTATCAACTGTATGTTGATCACAGTTTATAAGAAAGAACAAATCAAGATTGGCAATCCTTGCCGATCTTTTAGAAATACCTTTTCTGGAGAAAAAAAAATCCACATGAAGTGCAATAAGCTTATAAAGCTAAGTAGTTATTAATATTTCTATTAACATGATACAAAGGATGATGATTGTAAGTGTTTACTGACTGGCAGCTTTTATTTCAGTATTAGCACAGCGTCTTGCCAGTGTTGGAGGCCATGTATTATTTCAGTTCAACTGGATGAAATGTTAAATAAACTCAGAATGAAAATAAATTCTCTCTTTTATTTGTACATAAAGGATAAAG